TGTCACTGTTGCTGGCTGAGGGGGCCACTTGGCTCCCAGGGAGGAGATTTTGCACACCTGAGGAAACAGACAGCAGACAGCACCAACATGCTTCCCCTAGACTGCATTTGGACACACACAGCCAGGCAGGGGAACTGAAATTGTAGAGCAGCAGTCTGTGTGGAGTCATTTTAATGTTTTCTTAAACAGTCAGTGATGGAAAACTTTGATAACAACTCAAGTGAAAGCTTATGGCTGCGAAAAGCCTCCTCTGTGGATCTGACTGGAAAGGATTCTCTGCTGAATATGGCTTAGATGCCTGAGCCCCGTGTTCTTTGGTAAGAAAATTACCGCAAGTCATTCGCCATCTGTGATCCTCAGGGGTGGAATCTTTTGCTGGAAGACACAGTTATTATCAATCAACCTGTGCTAGCCAACAGGCCTCCAGAGCTTCGCGGGTGGGGGGAATGTTGTTACAGAAGAAACGGGAAAGAGGAGCCTTTGTGGGAAAGGGTGGTTAGTATTCTTGATGGCTTGTCAGAGGCAGTAGTGGCCATAATCACGTGAGTGCAGCACTTGAGCTGGTTCAGAGCTGCAGTGCCTGGAGTCGTGTCTGCCGGCAGCTGCCGGAGGCGGAAGTGGCGTCCATGGTAGCCACTTCGTCAGGAGGGCTCCTCAGGTTTTAGAGCCAGAGCACAACTGTGACTCCTATACCAGGCACACTGGACCTCAGGAGCCTTGCTGGAGTCTCCTCAGAATTCACAAAAGAAATATGAAGAATTAGGAAGAAAGTTAAAACTTAGTAGAGATCCTCTTTATAGATGCAACTTGAGAAACAGCGCACAGATATAGGTTACTCGACTGGAGGAGTTCTGTGTTTGTGTTTTCCTATTATAAAGAGTTCGGGAGAAAGTGGGGTGCTTGCTAACCATTGGTTCTCTCTCCTGTCTCTCTCCTGTCTTTTCTCTCATCTTGCCCTTTCTCTTTTGCCATTGCCCCTTTTCTCATTTTTCGTTCTCTTATTTGTTCTTTCCTTCTCCCTCCACTTCTCCTTCGCCTTTTCTCTCTTGCTTCTTTCTCTGCTTCACTTCATTCTCCCTGTTCTGTCCTCTCTTCCAGTCGCCCTTTTTTCCAACCCACCCTTTGCTATGTTCTGAATTAGTGATTGCCTAAGTGGAAAGATGGAGACAGTTTCAGAAATCCTATTTATTTTAGTTCATCAGTTGTTACTGCTTACTTTTTGTTTGAATATATTTGGGGTATATTCTCAAAAATATGTTGATAATGGAGTACAGAAATTCTGGTGACTGTTACTCTCCAATGTCTCTCTTTTCTTCCTAGAACTAACTACTAGTCCTTTCCAGTTCGGGTAGATGGATTATATTTCTTGCATAGTACTTTCAGCATTTATCATTTTTGGTAAATGAATACCTAATGTGCCGCTAGGGAAGCTAAATTCATACCTATTTCAGCTGGGGTGAGCACTGTGACCTTCTGTTACACATACCTATTGCTGCCACCAGAGACAGAAGATTGAGTTGGATGCACTATGGGTAGAGACAAGGGCTGGTGCTACTTACTTATCAGAAAGGATTCTTGTAAGAATTAAATGAAATAATGGGCATAGAATTTAGAATTAAATAATGTTATGTGCATGGTATGCTACAAAGATTTGGATTCAGACCTCTTTACAAATCTCAGATTCGTCATTTACTAGCATGCAAACTTGGGCAAGTCACTTTATTCTACTTGAACCTTTTCTTTTCTATAAAATGAGGTCAATAAATAATATTCATTTACAAATTGATCATCAAGGCAAATGAGATAATACATGAAATCTCCTAAAATAGAGTAGATGCTCACTGAATATCACCTTACTTCCCTCCACCCAACTATGCATTTATTTATCTGTCAAACATTTATATTATGCTCACTTTATGCCATGCACTGTTCTAAGAGCTTTATAAATTTAACTCTTCAATATCATCATAGTCTTTTGAGTACTTACTATTACTATCTCGTTTTGCAGATTGGTAAGCTGAAGCAAAGGAGGTTTAATAACTTGTTTAAAGCCTCATGGATAGTAAGTAGCAGAGCCACTAACTGATATTTTTGTGCCGACACCTTAATTCAAGCTTTTTTCTCCTTTAACTGAAGATATTATTGCCCTGAGATATTACCTTGAAATCGATATAGATTTTTTTCTTGAGTTTGCAAATTTTCTCTCTTAGAAGGCCTGAGGAAAAAATAACATTAAACAAATGCACACTTAATTATGAGTTCATTTTCTGTGTTAATGTAGTAAAGAGGTGAATGAATGTCATAAAATATACTCTCATTTGGTTCCACCCTGAGAGAGCCGTTGGATTGCAGCCCCAGTGCTTTTCAGCAGGGAAGCTGGCCAGAGATGCCTGCAGCCTGCTGGGGAGTGTGTGGGTAGCTCCTCCAGCAGTGTGCCTGCACTCCTCATCTGCACAGAGCATGCACAGTGTTCAAAGGCACACAGATGGGGACTCAAGTGGGGCCAAGATCACTGGGAAGAGTGTCGGAAAATGAAACCTGGCCAACAGACAGCACCCTTCTGTTTAATCAGAATGCTGGAGCCAGGTCCAGAGAATAATGACTACAAACTGGCTGTGCCTTGGGCCTATTCAGCATCTTGTTCTCATTTTCAAGTGTTTGGTCCTTGGGAAGGTCTCAAAGTTCACTTTGCTACTCGATTATGCTGCCTATTGAGGAATTTTCAAGGCAAAGTGAATTCATGTGACCTGGATTCATTATTATTTAAGATTATTAACACATTTTTAGACCGAATTGGCAGTAAGGAAAGGGAGGAAGGAAACATCTATTGAGGTCATACCAGGTGCTGGGTGCTGTAGTGGGCACTTCTATGCATGTTAGCTCAACTGACGATACCAGAGAAGTGGAAATTACTTCAGATTGTCATGAAAAAGACAAATGGAGAAGGTGGGATGCATGAAAAATAGACTTTTAAAATTCCTAAATCAATGCCCTCAAGTCATCTAAAATGATTAGAAACAGTCTATAGTTGTCTTTTATGAGGAGACAAGAATTATATGTGTTCCTTGTTTTTTTCTCCTTCTGCTTGCTGAAGAGTTCTGGTTTCACTTGTCTAGTCCTTTTCCTTCCCTTTGTCCTGCCTTGAGAGACTGGTTATATTAAGCTTTTGTGAGGAATTTCAGGTGAGAGGGAATGGAGGAAGAAAAAAGAGACTTAGGGACACATATTCATACCCATGTGTGTATGTGTATTTATGTGATATATGTATAATTTTATATATGTGATAAATACATACACATTACAAATGCAATTATACTATACTTAATCTTTCATATGTTTTAAATCCTTCAAGTTTATTATGAACATCTCCCCATGTCAACACATTTAAAACCACAGTATCATTATTAATATTGCCTAAAACTCTATACTCAGTATATGTCAATACTTGATTATTGGATATTTAGGTAGTTTCCAGTTTTAGTTTTATCAATAGTGCAGCAGTGACATCTGAACAAAGTCATTTAAAATGGCACCAGTTACTGTTTCTCAGGGATCAGCTTTATTGTGATTTTTCTTAAATTAGAGGAATCGCCTATATGTTCAAACTAATTTTTTAGATTACTAGAAATATTCTTGTAACAATGTCTTATGGAGAACCCACTGTATAAAACCCATAGAAGTGTACTTCCCCAGCCAGATGCAGTGGCTCACACTTGTAATCCCAGCACTTTGGGAGGCCAAGGCAGGTGGATCACTTGAGGTCAGGAGTTCCAGACCAGCCTGGCCAACATGGTGACATCCCATCTCTACTAAAAAAAAAAAAAAATTCAAAAATTAGTTGGGCCTGGTGGCACACACCTGTAATCCCAGCTACTTGGGAGGCTGAGGCAGAAGAATTGCTTGAGCCCGGGAGGTGGAGGTTGCAGTAAGCTGAGATCAAGATCACGCCACTGCACTCCAGCCTGGGCGACAGAGCTAGACTGCCTCAAAAAGAAAAAAAAAAGTGGTACTTTCCTCCATGGGTTGCCTCCTGCCCCTGAACGCCCCCATCCCTCAGTGACCTCTGAGCTTCCACAGTACCCAAGAGTGCTCCGGAACAATGGTAAGACCACTGAGCTAGGAACTAGCTTTGTTTTGTTTGTTTGTTTGTTTCTATATTATTATTTGTTGATGTTACAGAGTATAGAAAATTGGCTTTTTTTCTTTAAAAGAAGAAACTATGTTTTCTTTTTTTAAAACAACTCACATTGAGCTTTGCTATACTACTTTGTTACCTGAATTGGTAATGGTTTTCTTTTTTTCTATGTTATAATAGAATCTTTATATTTAAATAAACTTAAATACTTTCAGGCGCTGTGGTCTAGAGCTCACTGAAAGTGTTATGTGTACATGAGCAGGACCCTCAAGAGCCAACCTGTGTTTTTTGTCTCATTAACTTGGAGGAAGGCATGAGGGGTCAGGGCCTACAATATCACTTGGAAACAAGGAATATAAAGAAAATCTGGCCTGTTTGGTAAAACTGTGCTTCTCCATGTCTTGCCTCTTTTGATCTCTTGCCTAAGTTTTGTTTTGAAAGGTTAACACTATTCATCTTGTCATGACTTTAAATAATCAGATTACTTTTCTATGCAACAATGCTCTGTTTTTCCTAAGTTTCCTATTTCTTCAGTGATTCTGGGGTGGGATGGAGAGTGAATAGAAATACAGGCATCAACTTTAGTGTTTTCATTGCAATTGTTTTATTTGTGCCCCTCAAGTTGAACCTCTCTGAATGAGTGTGATCATATATCTCACATACTTGGTGTTTTTTCTTCAGATGTTGGGATTCAAATTGTTTGGAAATTTCACATGTTGTAAACCTAACTTAGTGACATCATGTGACCATGTATAAGGGAACCTTTATCATTATGTTATTAGGAACCTGATCTCTTTGTCATTCATCTATTTTTTGCCCTGGCTTGTTGGGATTGGATCAAACCAATGGAAATGCCGGAGAACTGAGTTAGAAATGCATAGGATGTTAAAAGAACAGAAATTTATGCTTTAAAGTATTACTACTATTAGATTTGTAAGTTTAATTTTTTTTCCTCTGGTGTTAAATAAATTGCTCAAAGATCTCTGACACCAGAAGGAAATTAGAAGGTAAATGTATGTTGATAACACAGAAGGATCAGAGAGGGAAATCCACTAGCAAATAAAAGAAAATAGGAAGAGTAAGTAAGTACATCATTGTAAGCAAAAACTGACAAAAAGGAAAGTTTGAAGCCAGAAACAGTCAAAAAGTTCTTCTAAAAGTAAGAAAATGTTTATGAGGGGCACATTGGACATATTTTCTATTCTATTGGGGTCTGGAGAGATAGGCAAGTATGAATGAACAGGTGGAATTTAGTTGTTTTCCAAAACTTGAACAAACAAGAAAGGGTATTTTGGGGTCCAATTAGCAACATTAAGATAAATTTTATATACTGGCTTCCTGGGATTTGTGCCTTCAATTTACAAGTTTTGCTGATAAAGAAGAAAATCAATTTTATTTTATTCTATTTCCCAGGGAGATAGCAAAATGCTTGAGGATTTTTTTTGCAAGAGACTTTTTAATTAGGACTATTATAGAAATGAGTTAAACAGCCAAATATCAAACCTGAAACGATCTCCTGAGGCAAGAGTGTACATGATCATTAGGTTTGGAGGCAAACTATTGTTAAGGATTCTCATATAAGGTATCTTAGTCTCCACAAGCAAAGGTGATCAAATCCAGTTGAACTTGCTTCACACCATATGCCATTGTCCTTCAGTCCCCCAAGCAGACAAATCAAGCTTGATTACATATGAGATACCAAGGCATCCAGAGAAATGATAGTGGGTGTAAGTCATGCCACAATAGGGTGTGGATAGGTGTTTCTGGATACGGAGATAGATGGCCACACAATCCTGCTGCCTTCACCCAGCCAGCTCTCAGCTTAAGAGAGGTAGGAAATGAGGCAAGGAAAGGAAGATCTGAGCCCTTCCTGGAGCTCAGCTGCATCCTGAGGCAGATGTTTAATGGACTAGAAATGATCACATAGAGAATTCCTTGTGTCTAACCTAGAACTAAAGCCTGTGAGAACACACTCTTAATTTATTTCCATACTGAAGCCCTAACCAGAAGCTTAGATCTTTGCATTCCAACATAAGAAAGAGACAGGGGTTACCAAACTAATCTGTGAGAAGTAAAAGAATGTGTGAAAAAAATAACATGAGCCCCAGAGTCTAGAGCAGAAGTGGATAAGATGACCTTACCTATAGTCTTCTAAGCTGAGACAACAGGAGGCCAGGCCCCTGGTCGGGAGGATGGTGTGTGTGTGTGTGTGTGTGTGTGTACATGTGTGTGTAATGTGACTTACCCATTAGGCACCATAGGTGCGGTGCCTTGGGGCCGTGGCAGTTTTAGGGCTCCACAAAAATGTTTTAATCTTTTTTAAAATCAAGAATAAAAAATGAATCTAATAAAAATAATGAATATTTATTAATGAATTCAGCATAGATTATATAAACTTGCCTTATGCCAATGTAGTCCTAAAATATGTTTTCATATTTTTTTCTATAGAGGAAGGTACTCATGAGGGCAGAAGTGACTAGGGCCAAAAAAGTCATTGTGCAGCTCTGACAGATTGAATGACCATGAGAGAGACACAGAATGACAACCTCCTGATAGATAGATGCAGAGAGATTGGCAGAGAGGAACAGAGACAGAACAGCGAGAAACAGATACAGGAAGATACATGCAGAGTGAGAAACAGGGACAGAGAGACAGAGGGAGATGAAAACAGACACACATGCCCACACACAAAGAGAGAAACAGGCAGACACACACCCCCGCGCCCCCTCCCCCATCTGGACCCGCCCCACCAACATCCTGACAGATACAGGAAGGCAGAGAGAATGAGACAGATGGAGACACAGGAAAGACATGCAGAACTAGACTGACAGCCATAGGCTAAGATGTCACAGGGAACATTCTACTGGAAGGAGGCAGCCATCAGCTTGGTCTTACTTGTTTCAGCCTCCCAGGATCAAATATGTCTGAAGAGTAACAGGCCTTTCCATCCACTCTTTATTTTTAGCCACAGAGGAAACAGTAAGAGAGAAGAGGGCAGATGCTTCTGTTTACCAGGATTTTAATTGGCTACCTTTGGAGCCTGTGGGCCTAAGCTATGACTATTGTCTAGAAGCTTTGGGAGAAAGGTAAAACCACAGTGTAAAATCACAGTGGAAGCTTGGAGCTGAAATGATTATTGTATCTTCTCTAACCTTATACCCAGTAATGATGTGTTTGTAAGGCCAGTGGTCCAATTTTTTCTGCAGAGTGAACAAACCAGTGGCTCCCCCACTACCTCCATAGAGATGTTTTAACACAGACACATTCTAAACAGCAAACTACATCGGACGCCAGTCTCCTATAAATGCTAGAGAGTAGGCCTCCTCCTGGCCTTTATTTTTCCATGTTCCTGGATATATGAGAGTCTCAAGAGGGAGGTTTGATGCCAACCCCTGCCCTTGACCTTGGGCAACCTTCTTCCCCTTTGTGGGTGGAATGAGGTGCCATGACTTGTTGCTTTTATTCACAAAGTGCCTCACTTGTTTATATGAAGCCACCGGCCTCATGGCCATGCCTCAGCCAAACCAACTGGGAATTATGAAGATTGGTTTGAGGCAGGAAGTGTCCTGGCTCTAGACCTAGGACAGCTGCTTTGATTGTGAGTGCACCAGGAAAGTGGGACAATTGAAGCATGAGGACCTTGTCATTTAATTGAAAGTCACAGAGTTCCTTTTCACCTGTGTCATCTCTGGAAAACTGGAGAGAGATGATCTATACAAGACCCAGTAAGATACACACCATTTAAAATGCCCTACAAGAAGTCACAGTGAAATGAAATAATTTACACCAAAAGGTGTATGTTCTTCAATCTTCTCTGAATTCTGGACTTCTGATCTTGCCAGAGATAGTTGTTAGAAGAAATTGATGATAACTTTTTTAAAAAGAAACAAGTTTTAAAACTAGAACTAGCTCAGCCTTCCCTTCATTCAAGGTTGGATAAGCAGTAGTCAGTGAGAACTTGGGAAAATAGTCTTGAAGAGGAACTGTGTTCACATGTCCTTAGTCATGAAAATCATTTTTAGGTGAAGTGATTTCTCATTTTGCACAAATGATTATAGAGTGTGTCTGTTTGTGAACTTGGTCATAATTGCTGCCCAACATCATTATGGCGATAATTTGTTTAGCTAAGAGAATAAGAGCAGTTGAAGTTATTTTTAAGTTTGCATTTTGTCAGTTGTAGGTTTTCTTTTTTCTTCCTTTTTTTTTTTTTTTTTGCATTTGATGGCACCAGCTGAGTGTGGGATGGTGCACAAATCCCCTCAGAAATGGAGTTATTTGGTCACAGTAAACTGAAGCCTCTCCCCAACCGCCAAGATAACAGCAATTACTTTGGATTCATTTTAGTAGGTGTGAAAAGCTCATCTGTTTAAAAGATGAGTACTCTGGTTTATATAGGATCCTCTGGTAGCAGCAGGTTAATTAAAGAATGATTCTATCATCCCTAGCCTAAATCGCAGGCATTATAAAAGCCAGCCTGCTTTATGACTGTCATGTGAGAAATGTGCACACTGATACCCCAGAATTTGAGCATTGTTAAAAGTTAGTCCATTGGGTGTGTTTGTTCTTCACATTATCCAGAGCATCTGCCAGTTTCTTCTTTCTTGATTATATGCACCTTTGCAAACAATAGTACAGTTAGCAACACTCTTCTAAGTGTGCCACATTTAATTTGGGGTGAGAATACAGCTTTAATTCCATTTTACAGATGAAGAAATGGAGGCACAAAGTTGTTAAGTACCTTTGTCCAAGGTCCTAGAGTTTGTGAGCAGCAGAAGGGGTTTAGCAATCAGCCTGCCTTGGGAGCCATGTGCTTATTACCTACAATTCACTGCCCAACTGAGAAGTAGCATGGGAGATCACCTCTCCCACTCATCTTTGAGATGCTGATTCATTATTTGACTAAGAGGCCAGACTCTTCTGCTTACCAGGATTTTAATTGGCTACCTTTGGAGCCTGTGGGCCTAAGGTATGACTGTTGTCTAGAAGCTTTGGGAGAAAGGTGAAATCACTGTAAAATCACAGCGGAAGCTTGGTGCTGAAATGATTATTGTATCTTCTCCAACCTTATACCCAGTAACGATGTGTTTGTAAGTCCAATTTTGTGTTTGTGGTCCAATTTTTTCCTGCAGAGTGAAAAAAATAATGGCTCCCCCACCACCTTGATATGGATGTTTTAACACTACACATTCTAGACAGCAAACTACATCAGAGACCAGTCTCCTCATCCCTGGAGGCATCACACTGTGTGCTGGGCTCTGGACAAAGTAACTAGAAGTATAAGTTCTAAGCAGTCCTCACCACTAAGTAACTTGTGGTATAAGAGAGGGAATGGCACACATAATTGTCAAGTCAACCCTTACTGCAAAGAAGTTCAGATGGGTGGTGCAAGCAGTAACTGCTGTGGAAGCTCAGATGAGGAAGAAAACAGGTCTGGCTGAATGGTATGGGTCTCCAAGAAGAGGGCAGGATGTGTGCTTGTCTGAGTTTGGGGATAAGATTCAATTTTATTCTAAAAAAAATTGCACTTGGATGAATAGAGAGAAGAACATGCCATGTGCAGAGATGTGAGCAGGACTCTGTGAATGTAAAACACAGGTGATGGTCAGAGTCAGATGGGAGAGCTCTATTTTGGGAGTCCTGGATGAGAGGCTGAAAAGATACCCACCGACCCATGCTCTATTATAGCGAGCAGAAAAATGAACACATTGTGGTTTGCTCATTTCATATATGAAAGTGTGGGGCTCAAAAATCTGATTACTGTGTATGTCACGTAGAACCACACTTCCCCCTCCAAAGTACGTCTCATGCCATTGTATATTCACATCTTGTCTAAGAAGAAACTGTATCTCTAAGTGCCATAAACTCCAATAAAAGCAGGTTTGTTCTTTCCTCCCACTTGTGTTCCTGAAACCTATGTTTATAGGACCTTATGTTACTTACACTTTGGTGTGTTACCTTTAATCTCAACCTCTATTTGCTACAAACACCACTGAAAGGTGACAGTTTCATGTGGGATAAACTCTATTGATCTCTGTCTGTAAGGCAAGATGTTTTTCTCAAGCATTTTTGGGCACATTTTCTCTGAGAGGTAGCATAGGGCAGTGGTCATGAGCATAGATGGAAGTCAGACTGTCTGGGTTCTGATCCCAGCCCTGGCACTTATTGCTAGGCAACCTATGGTATGTACTTAACTTCTCTGTGCTTCCGATTACTCATGTTTTTAAAGATTAAATTCAGGCACCATGCTTTAAGAAGCACCTGGCACATAGTATGGAATAGTTAGCTTACATCATGGGTTCCCAGCAGGGGTGATAGCACCCTCAAGGGGGCAAAAAGTTTAAATTCAGGAATGGTTTCATTAGGAAAACATTTGCTTAGTGAGGCTTCTTGTGGGGCTGAGGGGTAAGAGGGATGAGTGGAGAGGAAAAAAGTGGTCCAGAAACCCCTGGGTTGCACCAACCCCATTAAGTTGGACCTGATGAAGCATTGATAGAAGGAATCCCAAAAGAGGTTTACATGTTGTACTTGGAGGCCCGTAACCAATAGAGGGTTTAATCAACAGGCTTTTTACCTAGGGCCTGATGTAGGCTCCGCCTTAAGGCCATCACATTCACTGCTTGGTTATGTGCACAGGGAGGGAACCAGTGGAAGCCCAACCCCCCTTCCACAGGGTTCTTGAAGCTAGTCATGAAGGGAACAGAGGGAGGAGGGAATGAGTTGCTTTGCCTGCCTTGCCTGAGGTGGAAATGGCTGTGATAGATGTGGTGTGACCTGGGCAGAGTGAATAGTAAAAGTTCACATCTACCCAGGATTTTCTGTTTTTCAGAGTAGTTTCACACTCATTATCTCACAAGCACTCTTTCTCTTTTGAAATAGTTTTTAGTTACACATGTAGTAAAGAAATGCATTCCTTTGTAAGAAATTGAAGTATTACTGATAAAAGTAAAAATGCCCCATGAGCCACATCTGGTTCCAGTTCCCTGCTCCCTCCACAGGATTAACCCCTGTTAGCACTGTGTGTGTCCAGCACTTGTTTCTATTCATTTATGCTCAGGTAAGACTATTTTAAAAAGTACACTATTGCTGTGTAGATCCTTTAACACTAAGGATATCAAACTATATGTAATTTTCTACTTCAAGCTTTTTTTAAAATCATAATATGTCTTGGAGATGGTTCCATAATAAAACATTCAGATCTACCTCACTCCTTTCAATGACTGCATGCCCATGGAATGAATACCTCATTATTTATTTAGCCATCTTACTTTCTGGTAAATACTGATATTGTTTCTGTTTTGATTTTTTTAACCACAGCTACGAATGCCACCTCTTTGGGTATGTGGGTACGTGTCTACAGCTGCTCATTGAGGCAGATATTATCTTTACAGCAAAGGAGACTGAGGCTCAGAGAGGTGACACAGGCAGTGAATAGCATGTCCAGGACCAGAAGCCAGGTCTTTTTTGTTTTAAATCCAGGTTTGATGGATTTTCTTCCCTCATTCCACAGCTACCTCCCACCCTTATCTCATACTGGGACATTTGCATTTGGCAACTGATTTCCTAGCAGTAACATCCCTGGGGTGGCCCTACATGTCGCTGCTCCTTTTCTCACTGTAGATGATGGATCAGCTGCTGTGTGTCCCTGAAGGAAGGCAGCTTTCAGGAGGTGGACAGCTGTGTGTGAATAAAACAGGGGAGGAGGGGATCCACACATACCTGTCCTGACCTATTTACCGAGCGAGCTGTTGAGCCAAAGCAGCACCGTGTTATCTAACCACAGCTAAAATTTGAAAGGTCCAACTGAGAAATGTCAGGAGGAAGTAACACTTGAATTATTAAGGAAGTAGGTACTAAAGGAGATGGAGAAGAATAACCTATGAAACCGGCTTGTTTTGAGCAGGAAAGGAGGAGATGGATGTTCTAAGTGACCGCCATAACTTGAAAATAAAGTGGTTCCTGGGGCCTACTAAATGTTTAAATTTCAGAGAATCCAAGCTTCTTTTTGATGAGCCTTCTTCAGTATTTTACAACGGCATATCGAAAGGGTTTCTTAATTAAAATCCCCAGCACGTTGGAGGGGCGGGCTGATTGAGGCTGCAGTGCCTGCAGGCAGGGTGCCCACCTCCATCAGCCACGCCAGCCGAAGGGGCATCCTGCAGCTCCTCTGTCAGAGGGATTCCTGCCGGAGCACCTCCTGGCAGAGAGCATGAGGCCCGGCCAATTCAATGTGGCCTCGCTGCCCCAGCCCAGCCGGGACACTCCCCAGGACCCAATTAGCAGATTGGAAATCGCATCCAAGTATGTTACAATCACCAAGTTAAAGAGGAATAACAGACATGAAAGAATCAAGTGGGAAAAGAACATTTTGGATCCCGAAAGAGCAGGCTGCTTGTCGGAGTTCTAACGAACCGAAACAAAATAAGTAGTAGCTCCTTAAGCCTCTTTTCTAACACTGCTGGGATTGGTTAGTGTAGAGAAAAGCATTGAAATTGCAAAAGAAAAAAATGCTTATTGTTCCTATGTTCAATTTGTTATTTAATATAACTTGTTTTTTAGGAATTTAATAAAAAAAAAGGGAGGGCATCATTAATTTTACATTCTGCAAGAAAATGAAAAATGATCTGCTGATTAGTGATGTGCAATTTGTTCCTTGAACATCTCCAGTAATGTGTGAATGTCACATTACATAACACTTATAATGATTAAACCAGAAGATGAAATAAGATAGGATAGATCTTGTGTTCTTTCCTTGACTGGTGGACAACTCATCTCATTAATCTCTCTTTGGCTTGCAGCCTTAAATTGAATAAGCCGTGTTACTGGGGGAGATTTATGGCCAAAAGACTTAGCAGCCTCACTGAGGAAATCTTATAGCACCATTTTGAGAGCTCTCCAAGATAATTCTTGGGATTTGTATTAATTGTAGCTTGTCATAAAACATTGCCCAAACCAGAAATGAGCAATGAACCTTCTCAGGAACTTAATATTACAGCAACATTGAAAATATGCACTTCTTGATGTTCCATCTCATGAGATGTTAAAACATTCTGAGTCCCAATTTAAAATTATTATATTAGAAATGGTAGCTTCAGTAGAGTGGGAAATGATAGCTTCAGTAGAGTGGGAAATGATACACTGATACACCTGGGCACTGAGGAATGTTTGTAGAAAACCAGTGGGCTTTCAATATCACAAGGGCAGTCCTTCGCAGAGCAGTGAGCAGGATGTCCCTATGAAATGTTTGTAGAAAGAATGAACCAACTGGTAACCATGAGTCCTCTTTTTAAAATATAAGTTCTCTTTGTGGTTGAATTTCTGACACTTGGTGTATAAGTACCAGTAAGTAAGATTGGCTTACTTGTTGCAATTTTTAAAGGAAGTGCCTTGCCACAGCCAGAACCAGTGGCCTGGAACTAAAGTTGAAAAGAGGTTAGATTTAATAAGTCATCCAATATATACAAGATTTCCCTTTAGCAGTCATCAGTAAGCCTTGCTTGATGACTTATTCCATTTGGGGTGTTCACTTCCTCTCACCGTAGCATGTTTATTACTGGACTCTGGGCTCCTTGAATGCGATTCTGTGCCCTTTTCTGTAGCCCCACATGTCAGTTATGCACAGGACACACTAAATGCTCAACAAACACTTTCTGATATATAAAACCAAAATTATTGTTTATATGAAGTCAAAATCTACCTCCTTGAACTTCCATTTGGTGGACCTAGTTCTATCTTCTGCACAAAAATAAACATGTCAACTCCCTCTTCCCTGTGAGTATTTTGAGGCTTAATCACTCCTCAAGTCTTCTCTGTGCCAGATTAATCCCTAGTTCCCTAAATTAATTATTTTCTTAAGCTGCCATGTCAATCATTTTGTGCTTCCTGGTCAACTAAAACCTCAGGTTTTTCTTAAGTAATATAAAGGAAACATTTCCCCTCATCTTTTATTGGAGTCATGTTTTCCTTTTAATCTTTTTAACTGAATCCTACTTACCATTTTCAATTTTAATGATACTGCTTAACCAATCTTTCTACCTTACTGAGAGTTTTTCAAATGCTGATTTTGCCAATAATGCTGTTACCATGGTGTTGTATCTTTTGCAGATTTGATCAACAGTACTGGCATCAGAAAAACACAGATGCTTTGGTAGGTGTCATCAGGGTCCTCATCTCTCCCTATGCTGGCATTGATCTATCACCTTATGTGATCTTTAGCCCCATACAAATTCTCATATGGCATTAGAAGTAACTTTAGAAAATATTAAATCCATTTGTCCTCTCTATTGATACTATACATGAGGAAACTGAGTCCCAAAGAGCCCATGGCCACATTACTGGTTAATAGAAACACTCATATTAGAACTAAGGTCCAAGTGACACCAAAGGCAGGTGTCCTTTCCTGTTTATCATAGCTGCCAGTCTTTATATTATTCACAAGGTCAATGCAAGAAACATTTAAACATCTCGTTGGAATCCCAACATATTGTGATAGGTTTCCTATTACGTGAGGGTTATGTACCACTGTCAATTAGAAGATAAAGCAAAGTGGTGGCCTTTTTTATCTCTTATTCTAAGATCTTCAGTAAAATTCCTTCTGTTTCTAAATATAAAGCTTTAAAACAGGCTATATTGATGTTGCGAAAGAACTGGTACATTATAAGTAGAAGTGTGTGTGTATGTGTGTGAGGGAGGGGTATACACATATGCACGTGCTTTATATCATAATTAAAGAGTGGAAGAAACAGGATTCTTTACTGGTCAATGAAAACTTTTCAGAGGAAGGCAAACTGGTCATTTATACAAAACCGTTTGTGGAGCATGTAGACTTCCTTTGCACTCACTAAGAAAGCACTCTTTTTAACGAGGGACTATACATTTGTTCAATGAAAAGAAAATAGCTCTTTGTACCTTGCTAACGGAATTGCTAACTATTCTTCAGATAGGAGTCTCATTGTTCCCACTATTCAGTATTTAAATACACATAATGTCATGTCTTTACTGCCATTAGTCAGTATTTTCAAAGAGCTCTTTTTATTAAATTTCTGAAACCCAGGACCAAAGAACACTTTCTCTTAGGTATATATTATTTGTTAGAATGGAAACAATCAATACATTTTCAGAGTCAAAAAGCACTGGGAAACAGTTTCTTTTTTGGTCTGAGCATATTTTTTATTAAAAAAAAAACCTTTGAAATATTTTGTTTTATCAGAATTGTTTGTAGGGAAAATGTAAACCTCACTATTGTTTAACTGCAGTCCAAAGAGGACTATCATATTGCACTTCTAATCAAAAAATAAATTGAACATAGTGGTAGGCTTACAGAAAGAGAGAGAATTAGATTTGATTAGATTAGCTTTAACCTGCCCGGAATAAAACTGTCTGCCTTTCCTGTTATTTGTCAGTGTTTATAGCGGGTTTCATCTACAATGCTTTCACTATTATTTCTGGGCGGTAAAAGGCAGTCAAGCAGAAAAGACACTCATAAATGTCAGAAAAGAGTAAGTTTTTTTTTGCATTTCAAGGGCTTTGAGTTCTTCTTTTTGTTTTTTTAATGTTTTGTAGAGAAAGTCTGTGATTGCTGTGAGCTTCATAGCAGCGTTCCTTTTCCTGCTGGTTGTGCGTCTTGTAAATGAAGTGAATTTCCCATTGCTACTAAACTGCTTTGGACAACCTGGTACAAAGTGGATACCATTCTCCTACACATACAGGCGGCCCCTTCGAACTCACTATGGATACATAAATGTGAAGACACAAGAGGTAAGATCCCAGAGGGTTACCTAGCAGTTGGATAATTTACATGCCTTCTTTCTCTATTTTTCAGCCTTTGCAACTGGACTGTGACCTTTGTGCCATAGTGTCAAACTCAGGTCAGATGGTTGGCCAGAAGGTGGGAAATGAGATAGATCGATCCTCCTGCATTTGGAGAATGAACAATGCCCCCACCAAAGGTTATGAAGAAGATGTCGGCCGCATGACCATGATTCGAGTTGTGTCCCATACCAGCGTTCCTCTTTTGCTAAAAAACCCTGATTATTTTTTCAAGGAAGCGAATACTACTATTTATGTTATTTGGGGACCTTTCCGCAATATGAGGAAAGATGGCAATGGCATCGTTTACAACATGTTGAAAAAGACAGTTGGTATCTATCCGAATGCCCAAATATACGTGACCACAGAGAAGCGCATGAGTTACTGTGATGGAGTTTTTAAGAAGGAAACTGGGAAGGACAGGTGAGCCCTCTCTGAAGCAGCTTTATTGTCTTTGTTTGTTATTGTTTGTTTTCATTTCCCTCAGAGTCCAGTCTGGCTCATATCTCAGCACAGGGTGGTTTACCTTCCTTCTGGCCATGGACGCCTGTTATGGCATTCACGTCTACGGGATGATAAATGACACCTACTGCAAGTAAGATCACAAGAAATTATTTTTATGCAGCTTTTCTCTCCTTTTCTTTTTTTTTCTTTTCTAGGACAGAAGGGTATAGAAAAGTCCCCTACCATTATTATGAACAAGGAAGAGATGAGTGTGATGAATATTTTCTTCATGAACATGCCCCATATGGGGGTCATAGGTTTATCACTGAAAAGAAAGTGTTTGCTAAATGGGCCAAGAAGCACAGGATAATATTTACACATCCAAACTGGACATTGTCTTGATAATGGTTTTCCTGATCTTGCCGCATCACTTAATGTGATCCCCATACTGCAACTGTGATGCTGATGATGCTAATGGAGATGATGGTAATGATAAAGACAACAACAATGATTATCAAGTTCCTGTACACTCTCAGATGTGGATGGTGACTCTGCTAGTAATTTAAACTTGGCATTTCATGGAGGATGGTTGTGCTCATGATGTTCTTTCTGGAGGTTCAACACTACGTACCGCACTTTATAATTTAACTGGAATTGAGATGAAGGCCAGTGACATGACAACTGTGACCTAAGAAATGGGAAGATTATCTTTCAAGATAGCTGCCTAGAATTGTTCAACAGTGAGTAACTTCCAGAAGCCAAAAGAGTTTGGCTTCATGAGGCAAGGTGATTGACTCAATGGCTTGTTGAATCTCAGCAGTTCCGCCATCTTGAAGAATGATTGATTGTCAAACACTGACCCAAGAACTGCTATCAGGGTGCAAGTATCTTACTACTTAGCCTAAGGATGGGAAAATATCTCTTCCTAATATACCATCTTTCTACAGTATTTCCTACAGCTAAAGCCTCAGGCCATTGCCTAATTAACAATGAAGATTTCATGGACATCCTACACTTCAGGATTACTTGACTATCTCAAACACATAAATCAAAATGGGCCAAGTAGCAAATCTTGATGAATTTCCACTCTTACCATCCATTCTTACTACCAACAGTATAACTGAACATGTGATTAGAATGATCTATATTAATGTTTAGTTATTTTTGGTTGAGTGCTAAATATTTCAGAAGGCTACTTAACATGTAAGATACCAACTTCAACACTGTAATAACATATACTGTGAAAACATTCCTAAAAAGTAACCAAAGGGTTTGCTAACTCTGCTTCAACATCCAACAACACAAAACTATATGATTTTTAAAATCATGAAATAGAGACAGCAAAGCATATTTTTACATCAATTTGTATCCTATCATACTTCATAATATATATTTGTATATTCAAATTTCTATTTTATAGGCCCAAGGTGTGTTTCTCCAAACATTACATTCTCATTGCCAAGTGCCAGCTGTTACACATGGAGAGGAAATGATTCCTTATATTAAACCTGACCAGAGCTTTTTGCCTTCTAGGGATTTATTTTTCCCATAGTGTATCAGTTGTTATGCCACAATAACAACAATAATAATGTTCTTAATGTCCAAAGTGCTTTGTCATTTAGAGTCCTTTAACATCTGTTATACCATGTGATGCCCTTGAACACCCCATTGGGCTATTGTCTGTGTATTCTGCTCTCTTTAGCAGATGATCTGTAATTTGGTCATTGTTCTGTTATATTCCAGATTGCTCTACTTGCTAATATTTGTATAGAATAGAATTTATGTAAACTAGTAACCAGTTGATCTCTGTGCCAAATACATTATATCAGGATTACACAAAAAGTATCACAAAGGATGGTCTTGGCCATATGCTAGGGCCCCTGTGAAAATAAGTAGTTTTGAGAAGTTTTTCTATATACGTATATATACACGTGTGGTTCTATTTAGGTGGGGAAAAAATGAAAAAGCAGGGACAACAGGAGGAAATGAAGGCAGAGAAATATAGTTTCCTTTCCTAGGATTGAGACAATTCTATTTTTCATATACTCGTTGCTCATTAAATAGTAAAGGGTTGATTTGCTGCAAGAGTAGCTGAGAATTCAAAAACATCCTTGCAGAATGATTCAAAAGACAAAAGCCAGGCTCAACTTATAGAATGTTTTGGAAACTGGAAGTAATGATACATTTCACTTCAGAAGCACTTGTAGGTCTTTACTAGTGCTAAGTATTATGGTGAGCTATCATTAAAGTGTGCCATCTTGGATAAAGGCCTTTTGCCTACTCTCTTCTGCAATTTTGACACCTCAATATTCACACCCATAAACATTACTAAGCCCCAGTTCTATCGTTGGAAGGAGTTGTTATTCTTTTGTTGTTCCCTTATGCAATTTTTAATTCTATGAATGTTAAGTTTTTTTGAGCTAATGATAGATAGAAATGCCCACTCAAAGAAAAATAAACAGAGACAAATGTTAAAATTGCCATACAGACTGTTTTTCCCCCTGTTGTTTCACTTTAAAATAAAAAGAAATCCTTGATTAATCAGAATGGCTTGGGACATGAACTTAATTTATTTAGTTTTCTAATAAATGAAGGGCCAACTCTTATTTGTTCTAGCCCCTACTGATGAGAAACATTTGAAAACTTGCTTGCTCTCCTGCCTCGTTGTAGCTTTCTCTGATGAAGACTTCTGCAGTATATTGTATCCCTCACTCTATAGCAGAAGGTGTGTGTGGAATATGTAGACTCCAGTGTTTTCTTAGGAGGGGTGGGAAAGGGCTTTCTTTCCTCTCCTCTCCTCTCGTCTCCTCTTTCTTTCCTTTCTTTTTGCAACTAAACTGCTACTCTACACTTTTTATTGTTGTTTTCTTTGTCTTTTTCTTTCTACAAACAGGAAACAAAAAAAAAAAAAAACAAGTTTTTCTCAATTTGGAGACTCAATTGAATAATTTCCAGTATAATCAGCATTTTGATAGAATCTCACAACTTATTTTTCTCTGCTTTTATTTCCTGTTTTTCTTTGTTCCATCTTTCTAATTCTAGTGAAAATGCAAAGTCTAATTTCTCCCATGTTGAGAATAAATTTTTCATCTATGATTTGCTGATAGAGAAGAGCTTGGTAAGGGAGCAATTCAAGGAAACTATTTTGCCATGCACATTTCTGATCAATTCCCACAGATTCTGGTCAAATGAAAGATATTCTATCCAACATTTAAACATTGAAAAATTTAACTGAACTTACTTATCACTGATGTGTATTTATCCCAGAAATTAATTAATATCTGTGAAAAATAAAAATATTTCAATACTATCCGTGCTTCTTGGAAAATGAACTATAAAAAAGGGTCACAATTTTTCTGAAATTGGCATGAAAACATTCAAGATAAAAATAATAGACTAAACATTATTTTCTGTTATGCATAATTCTATGAAAAAGCAAGGTAATTTAAAAAGAGTTTTAAAATGTGTGTTTGAATCTTTTCCAATTTAACCAAGTGAGAAGTAGCAATGATTTACATTGTTATGATGATAATGTGAATAAGAAACCTTTTAGAGTATATGATTTTACATTGCTATCAAACCTATCAAAGAAAAGGCAATTGGAATTTGGAGGAATGTTTGTATATATGCACATAGAGTCTATTTGTGTGTGTGTGAACGCACATATATATACATCTATATACTTATAACTATATATAAAAGCATATATATAATCCTATATTCTTCACTGGTGCATGTGAATCACAGAAAGCCCTATTTTAGACTTCATCTGAAATTCGTTGGGTTACATTTTGAATCCTGATGAAAAAAGCAAAAATCCAAATTAAATGGACTGATTGCTAAGAGTACGTAAAATCATATTCAAAAGCTGGCCAGAAGAATAAAGCTAGAGAAGCTGCTAAATCTAGAAAACACAATCAGATGCCACAGTTGTCACAAATCAGACTTGTAAGTATAGCAATCTGTATTGTAGGTTCTGCCGATTGCAGGCTTAGCTAAAGTCACATTGAAAAACATTGCATCAAGCTTCATTCACACTGAAGTAAATGAACATTGGTCCTCCTATTCAAATAAGCCAGTCTTTAGCATAAGCAAAATCCAGATTTGCATGATTTTTATTATATAGCTACAGAACTGTGACCACTGTGAAAAAGGAAAATTATACAAGGAGATTGCTCTTGGAGGATTTGGTATGAATCAGCTGAGGTAGGAACAAGAGTCTGAATTGGGGACCTGCTGACCTTCCAAGAAGTAGAAGGCCATCAGAAGAAAATCACTGTTACTTAGAGAAGAGACAACACTAAAGTACTTCACCTGGTAGTGTTAATTGGATGTTAATTATGAGCTCGGTTTAATTTCAATAAGCAAGAAAATATAATCAGATGACTGATTTAAAAAAAAACAACAACAATGTGCCCATCTAGCCTTTAATGTGACATGTCAAATGCAAATAATAAATTATGTTATTCAGTATCAGTTGTTTGCATGTCTTAGCACAACAAAGGATTTACAGTCTGAGGGCCAAGAGAGAAAAAATGCTTTTTTCTTAAAACAGCATATTTAAAAGACAAGACCTCATCATTTCAGTAGTGTACATAGATTAGTGACTGAAGGAGCCAGTGCTAGCCTTTTTAAGTAGGTCAGGCTTTTAGAGCTGAAAGAGATTTTAAAGACCAGCCAATTCAACTCCTACACCTTGGAGCTGAGGAAACAGACAGAGGTGAAGTGACTTGCCTGTAGTTATAAACTGGACTAATGGCAGTACTGAGACTCAAATTCTTGTCTCATGTTTTCTTCTCTAGTGCTTTTTCCACTACACTTTTTAGACAGAAGAGTAGCTGGAAAAAGAATGCCTAACTGATTTACTAAAGAGTCTATTCATGGAATCCAAGGGCTCCAAATTGTGCTAATTCTGCTCAGGATGAAACAAATCCCCACGCTGAAGTGGAGAAATATTTTCATAATTGAAGGAACATATCCCATTGATTGTCTACACTTTCTTCTCTCTGTTTGTTGCTATTGGTAAGGCTAGGCTATGTTCTGTTATCACAAAATTCTAGGACTTGTTTAAAGAACTTAAAGGTCAGTTTCTTAGTTTCTCTTTGTGATTGAGGATGAGCAAGCCATTGATACACCAAGAGCTGCTGAGTGTTGGAGGTTGCCTGGTGAAACTGGCAGGCCCTGTTGTTGACATTTCCCCAGAGCTAAAATGTCCTCATACTCAAACCAACTGTGCTGCCCAAGTTAGTGAAATTATCCATCAGCACTAACACCACCCTTTGGGTTCATGCTCATCCCTGCACTCCATGTGACCTTTGAGCCCAGATACCCTTCTAGAAGGTGAATGAAAGCCCCACATGTCCCGCAAGACTTAGTCTGCATAAAAGATTTAAAAGGATTTTTTTTTCTCTACAGTCCATTTATATGATACTGTTAGAAGTGAAGAATTTTGAAACTACATACACTGGCCTCTGAAAATGGTTCTTGTGGCTCAGAAATAGTATATTGTTCTGTTGCTTGTTTTTGCTGAACTGTAGAGAAAACACCAGAGTAAAATTCCATGTAAATTGCTAAGGCATCGAATCAGAACTGTCCTTGGGCGTTGTAACAGTGCAGAAAATCTCATTTAGTTTTTTTCTTTTTTTTTTTCAGTTAACTACTTGTTTGTTTCTTTTCAGAATAGGCACTTTTTTTTGAGTAGAAAACCTCTTCTTTCTCCACAGATACATCTCTTTTTGTTCACGCCTTGAAGACTTCAGAAAAATAGAAGCTCACTTCCTTCCATAAAGGTGAAGAACATCTTGATGAATAAACAGTCAACTACCAAGTTCACATATTTGCCTATGAAGTGAGAGCTATTTCTAAGAAACTTCAAAAAGATCAAAACGAGGCAATTTTATAGCTTTTTGTTACCTAATCTACAAAGTACTAATTTCCTTGTGTTTAGCTTTGTTGTCACTGTTACTGAGTAAATACCCATTTCTGTTACATATGGTACATTTTTTGCTTCACTTATTTTCCTGAGTTCCCATGATTTTTTTTCTGTAGTTTCTCATTCATTTTAAAACCCATAATCTTCATCTATTTTTAGAAGAAAGTGTAAATGCACAGTTGTACGTTTGTTGAGAGTTTTTATGGCATTATAGTGCTTTATTTATAAGCATTGTGTCTTAGAATAAAGCTTACAAAATGGCAAAGAGCTATTGGCATATTTCAGTTTGTTTTACAACA